CCCAGCTGTTAGGGAAGGGGCTGGAGCCATGGTCCACTTCACACACCCTGCTTTGGAGAGGCCAGTTCTTCCTCAGCAGCTTCTCTTTTGTTTTCCCCAACTAACATTTGAACAATATTTATTGAACAACCACTTTGTACTGAATATCATAGTGGAAATGCATCCTGGGAGAAAGTATCTGATCTGTGGGGTCAGACTGACTAAGTTCAAATCCCAGCATCTTTAATTACAAGCGGGATGACATCTGACAAGTTACATATCTATGTTTGAGCGTTTGAGTGTTTTTTCCACTTTCCTTTCTCTCCTTCTTCTCCTTCTCCTTCTTCTTCTTCTTCTTCCAATTTTCATCTGTAAAAGGAGAGTGATGACATCATTTTTGTGGGGTTGATGTGAGGGTTGGAAATAACAGAGAGGACCCTGAACACGAGGCGTAGGCACTCAGTCAATGGTAGGTGAGTTTATCCACCGGGTGTTAGAAGGTGTGGATCCCCCCTGCTTCTGTGACCTTGACGTTGTTACTCAACACCTCTAAGCATCAGGCTTTGTAAATGAGACCATACTGCCCACCTCCTTGGGTGTTTGGAGACTGTATCCGGATAATATATGTGAAACAACCTATCGTAAACCCTGGTGGTTAATAAATGTTTGCCTTCCCCTCCGTCTGCCCCCTCATCAGGGTGCACACCTCCCCTCCTTCGGAGGCCCTCTGTCCCTCCTCCCCATCGCCCAGCGTGAGCGAACATCCCTTATCGCCGTGGGCTTAAGGGTTGTGGCCATACCTGTCAGAGGAAAGAGGACAGCGGCTCAGCTCCGGGGTGGGGGAGCAAAAACTACAGTTCCCAGTCCTCGCTGCGCCGCCACTGGGGCCGGAGCCCAGGACGCCAGGCCCCTCCTCTGGGGAGGAGCCTATGCGGGGGGCGGAGCTAGGAGGAGGTTGGAGAGTTAAGCCAAGCCAATGAGACCAGCTGCTAATAAGTGGGCTTGGCTTACAATGTAACAGTGGCAGGAGGAGGCGAGCGAAGCTATTGAGCCAGCGAGGAGTGAAGCTGAGCCTGGCCTCACACGCTCCTAGAGGACCACCTCCTGAGAGAGTTCTTTCACCCCCTCTTCTTTCTCCAAGCTCCCCTCCTGCTCTCCCTCCCTGCCCAATACAATGCATTCTTGAGTGGCAGCGTCTGGACTCCAGGCAGCCCCAGAGAACCGAAGCAAGCCAAAGAGAGGACTGGAGCCAAGATACTGGTGGGGGAGATTGGATGCCTGGCTTTCTTTGAGGACATCTTTGGAGCGAGGGTGGCTTTGGGGTGGGGGCTTGTGCTGCAGGGAATACAGCCAGGCCCCAAGATGGACACTTCTGGGCACTTCCATGACTCGGGGGTGGGGGACTTGGATGAAGACCCCAAGTGCCCCTGTCCATCCTCTGGGGATGAGCAGCAGCAGCAGCAGCAGCAGCAACAGCAGCAGCAGCCACCACCGCCAGCGCCACCAGCAGCCCCCCAGCAGCCCCTGGGACCCTCGCTGCAGCCTCAGCCTCCGCAGCTTCAGCAGCAGCAGCAGCAGCAGCAGCAGCAGCAGCAGCAGCAGCCACCGCATCCCCTGTCTCAGCTCGCCCAACTCCAGAGCCAGCCCGTCCACCCTGGCCTGCTGCACTCCTCTCCCACCGCTTTCAGGGCCCCCCCTTCGTCCAACTCCACCGCCATCCTCCACCCTTCCTCCAGGCAAGGCAGCCAGCTCAATCTCAATGACCACTTGCTTGGCCACTCTCCAAGTTCCACAGCTACAAGTGGGCCTGGCGGAGGCAGCCGGCACCGACAGGCCAGCCCCCTGGTGCACCGGCGGGACAGCAACCCCTTCACGGAGATCGCCATGAGCTCCTGCAAGTATAGCGGTGGGGTCATGAAGCCCCTCAGCCGCCTCAGCGCCTCCCGGAGGAACCTCATCGAGGCCGAGACTGAGGGCCAACCCCTCCAGCTTTTCAGCCCTAGCAACCCCCCGGAGATCGTCATCTCCTCCCGGGAGGACAACCATGCCCACCAGACCCTGCTCCATCACCCTAATGCCACCCACAACCACCAGCATGCCGGCACCACCGCCAGCAGCACCACCTTCCCCAAAGCCAACAAGCGGAAAAACCAAAACATTGGCTATAAGCTGGGACACAGGAGGGCCCTGTTTGAAAAGAGAAAGCGACTGAGTGACTATGCTCTGATTTTTGGGATGTTTGGAATTGTTGTTATGGTGATAGAGACCGAGCTCTCTTGGGGTTTGTACTCAAAGGTAGGGGCTGTGGTTTCTCTTTATACCTTGAATCCCTAATTCTCTCTCTCCATTGTTCCTGCAGGACTCCATGTTTTCGTTGGCCCTGAAATGCCTTATCAGTCTGTCCACCATCATCCTTTTGGGCTTGATCATCGCCTACCACACACGTGAAGTCCAGGTAGGTGCCCCCACCTCACCCCTTCATGCAGCGGCCACACTAATGGACTTTCTGCTCCCACCAGCTCTTCGTGATCGACAATGGCGCGGATGACTGGCGGATAGCCATGACCTACGAGCGCATCCTGTACATCAGCCTGGAGATGCTGGTGTGCGCCATCCACCCCATTCCTGGCGAGTACAAGTTCTTCTGGACGGCACGCCTGGCCTTCTCCTACACACCCTCCCGGGCGGAGGCCGATGTGGACATCATCCTGTCTATCCCCATGTTCCTGCGCCTGTACCTGATCGCCCGAGTCATGCTGCTGCACAGCAAGCTCTTCACCGATGCCTCGTCCCGCAGCATCGGGGCCCTCAACAAGATCAACTTCAACACCCGCTTTGTCATGAAGACGCTCATGACCATCTGCCCTGGCACTGTGCTGCTCGTGTTCAGCATCTCTCTGTGGATCATTGCTGCCTGGACCGTCCGTGTCTGTGAAAGGTATTCCACATGGGGCTTTCTGAGTACAGAGCAAACCTTTTCTCCCTCCTCTCTACTCCCACAGTCCTGAATCACCAGCCCAGCCTTCTGGCTCATCACTTCCTGCTTGGTGAGTTGCATGTATGTCTTATCTCCATGACGTCATCGACTAACTCCTGTCTTCCCATTGGCAGGTACCATGACCAGCAGGACGTAACTAGTAACTTTCTGGGTGCCATGTGGCTCATCTCCATCACATTCCTTTCCATTGGTTATGGGGACATGGTGCCCCACACATACTGTGGGAAAGGTGTCTGTCTCCTCACTGGCATCATGGTGAGTACCCGCCTCTCCCCATTCCCTACCCTTCCCCTCTGGTCCTCTTGATGTCCCCCCGCAGGGTGCAGGCTGCACTGCCCTTGTGGTGGCCGTGGTGGCCCGAAAGCTGGAACTCACCAAAGCGGAGAAGCACGTTCATAACTTCATGATGGACACTCAGCTCACCAAGCGGGTAAGATGCCACACAGCCATGTCTTATGGGGGGATAGCAGCCTACTTTATTTATTCTTCCTTAGATCAAGAATGCTGCAGCCAATGTCCTTCGGGAAACATGGTTAATCTATAAACACACAAAGCTGCTAAAGAAGATTGACCATGCCAAAGTGAGGAAACACCAGAGGAAGTTCCTCCAAGCTATCCACCAGTGAGTATGCCAGAGCGGTTCAGCCATCAGATAAGGGCTTGCCTGTTACCATTCTTCCCCACAGGTTGAGGAGCGTCAAGATGGAACAGAGGAAGCTGAGTGACCAAGCCAACACTCTGGTGGACCTTTCCAAGGTGAGTGGCAGTGTCTGGAGACATCCCCTAGATCCCTGTCTCTCGCCTCTCTCTCTCCACACAGATGCAGAATGTCATGTATGACTTAATCACAGAACTCAATGACCGGAGCGAAGACCTGGAGAAGCAGATTGGCAGCCTGGAGTCGAAGCTGGAGCATCTCACCGCCAGCTTCAACTCCCTGCCGCTGCTCATCGCCGACACCCTGCGCCAGCAGCAGCAGCAGCTCCTGTCTGCCATCATCGAGGCCCGGGGTGTCAGCGTGGCAGTGGGCACCACCCACACCCCAATCTCCGATAGCCCCATTGGGGTCAGCTCCACCTCCTTCCCGACCCCGTACACAAGTTCAAGCAGTTGCTAAATAAATCTCCCCACTCCAGAAGCATTACCCATAGGTCTTAAGATGCAAATCAACTCTCTCCTGGTCGCTTTGCCATCAAGAAACATTCAGACCAGGGAACGGAAAGAAGAGAGACCGAGCTAATTAACTAACTCATGTTCATTCAGCGTGCTTGGTCCGACATGCCTTGAAACCAGAAATCTAATCTCTGTTTAGGTGCCTCTACTTGGGAGCGGGAAGAGGAGATGACAGGAAGCGACGCCTCTGGCAGGGCCCTTGCTGCAGAGTTGGTGGAGAACAGAAATCCACGCTCAATCTCAGGTCTTCACGCGGGGGGTGGGGGTCAGATGCACTGAAGTAGCCAACAGCGAAGCCAGTCCAGAAGAGGGGTCCGCTGGGAGGGAGGGTTGTGTCAGGCTTGGGGGATGGGCTCTTCGCCATGGGGGTCTTTGAACACACCTCTCTCCTTTCCTTTTGTCTACGGAAGCCTCTGGGTGACAAAAGTAAAAGAGAGCTGCCCACAACTTGCCAAAACAGATATACTCGAATCAGACTGAAAAAAAAAAAAAAAGACACAGACAAATAAAAAGCCAGATTTTCCACTCGATATTAATACCCACATAAACCTGTGTGTTTGCAAACGTGTACATGTACACACATACACATCCCACGTTCGCTTCAGGTCCTTTCTTATTTGAGCTTAATCCAAATAAAAAGGGACTTGACACCTTACCCTGCATACAATAGGCACCCCTTACATGTGTTTTGAGTTGGTCTGAATCTGAACATGGGGTGCTTTCAGTTCAGGTAGTTAGCTAGTTCTGGCCACATTCTGAGTTTCACTGAAGATGTGGATCCCTTCAGACATAATGCACATTGCTTTGTCCTGGATATGCACCTTGCTTGATTTGAAATGGATGCCAAGCCAAAATTGTTGGCATTCAGGAGGGATAAGCAGGCTTCTAAAAATAACAGCATCTGCAGAGTTTTCTTCTTCCATCCAAACAAGTTGTGTTTCGATGGTCCACATGACCAGGTGTATGTCTGTAAGTGTGGAGGGAGAGGACAAGAAATTGTGCATGTGTGTGCAGACATGCACAAACAGGAGCAATCCAATAACACCTTAGTGAATAGAAATATGGTTGGGGATTTGCTGAGCTGTATTTATCCAGCAACAGGTTTCCAGCCCCAGATGTTAGTAGTGCAAAAGGGCCAAGTGCCTCAATTGTGAGCCTCTGAGCTAGGAGGAGAAGTGATGAAGAGTGGCCTATGTGGTCCCTTCTACCTGACCTTAAGTCATCTCAAAATGAAATATTGTGAGAATGAAGGGAACCCTTAGGGAACCTTGTGGGTAAGGTAAGTGGACATGGATTTGTCAGTAGCCTGTTCCTACTGTGCCATGTTAATCTTGGTGCGAAAAACTATTCCAATACATCTCAAACTCCAAGAGACTTCAGAAACATCAAGATTTAGTGTAATGAGCGGCGCAGAAAAATGTTTTCATTGCTCCATAATCTGACCACACGTAACATTTGTGACGTGAAAACCATGACTTTCTCATTCTGAGGTCTTTGGTTTCTGCCTGTGGGAAATTGAATGGCACTGTATGGACTATTTCATCTGTTGATGGTAAAACAAAAGGGTGATTTTTTTGCTTGTGGTTGTCATCTTGGGTTTACCTTTGTAAGAAGACATCATCACCATTCTGAAGGCAGTGGCTTGGCATGGAGATTTTTATTCTGTAGCACTGGGCCTGTTCTTCTAAGGACAGCACAAGGTAGACAATTGTAGAGCCAAGGCCACTTTTTCAGGAAGATCTAGTCTCTTGCTAACCCTCTTCTTTCTCTCTTGCTATTGCTGCTGCTCTTTTGATGGTTTATAGTCTTAATGGCCTGCCTTGATAATTCCTTTGAACACTTTCATTAGTTGTTTTGCATACCAGAGATGCCGCACCTGCTGTTGGCTTATTTTTTTACTTGTTCTATTAACTGTTGATTATCTGAATGTTTCCCCTCCTCCTTGTTTCATGTCCCAAGAATGGTGCTCCTGTTTTCAGTGACAGTTCAGCTGAACATATAAGCAGATGTGTAAACAGATGAAGTAACCATGCAGTTTCCTTGTGGCATTAGTTCCATTTCACAAAGTGAAGACCACTGGTGGGCTGATCTGAGTGTGCCAATCCTGATCATTTAAACCTACAGCCTTCAACTGGTGATTCCTACCCACCGTTTTCATTCTGCTATAACCCTGTGATATGTGTGCGTGTGGGTGTGAGTGTGGGTGTGTGCACATATAGAGATTTAGTCTTAATTTCAACCAAATGACATGCAAGATTCCACTGCCACTCTTCCTGGCCAAAAGTGTGCACAGACTGTGATTTATTCATTGTGGTCTGTGACTTTAACCCATCATTGATGCTCTCACTTAGGTAAACCCTAAAGACCAAACTAGCAACACTAGTCAAGGGAGTGACTGGAGTTATTTCTGGTAGCAGTAGCCACTGGCATCCTAGAAACACATGGACATTTGTAGCATGAATTGACCTATTGGTAGTGCAATAGCTATACATGATTTTTATTCTTGGCAAAAGAAAATGCTTCAAAAAAAAAGTGATCAAACCTGCACATTGATCCTGTAATAGCAAATGGAAGGCTATTTCTCTGTACTAGCATTTCAGCTTTATGTGGGAAAGTTACCCGTTCTCCTGCAAGTACAATCAACCCTTGATGACTTAAGTATTAATTATTCTGGGTGTAGCTCACCCAAGTTTTCTTCCTACATCTTTTGGCTAATTCCACCACACCTCAGCATCACAGTCAGATGGGAAAAGGGGCAGGTGGATTCTCATGTCATGCCTTCTTGTACCTTATTTTCAAGTTTTGTGGTGGAGGAGGTTTAATTATCTGCTCAAGAATCTGGTATATATAGCCAGGTGCGGTGGCTCATGCCTGTAATCCCAGGACTTTGGGCAAGGCGAGAGGATCACCTGAGGTCAGGAGTTCAAGACCAGCCTGGCCAACATGGCAAAACCCCATCTCTACTAAAAATACAAAAATTAGCTGGGTTTGGTGGTGGACACCTGTAGTCCCAGCTACTTGGGAGGCTGCGGCAGGAGAATCACTTGAACCCCGGAAGTGGAGGTTGCAGTGAGCCAAGATCGTGCCATTGCACTCCAGCTTGGGTGACCGAGCAAGACTCCGTCTCAAAAAAAAAAAAAAAATCGGCTATATGTAAAAACTATTAATTATGTAACCTCACTCCAATACTGTACTGATCAAGATCTGCCCACTCCTAGAGGACTGACCCAATGGCAGATCCCCTACTATAATCTTTCTGACAACTCAGTGACAGGTAAAATCACTCTAATATTCCTAAAATATCTAGACACTTGAATTAGAAATACAGAACCACCCCCACCCCTGCCATTGCTTAAGCCATATTAAAGCTTCATGTACTGTAAAGTCAGGGATGTACTGTGATACTTTAAGACCACTAATCTCAGTGGAATTTCAGGACATAGCATTAGTTGGTAAATTACACCAGACTAGGGGCTCACTCCTCCTTAGATTGAAGTCCAAATAAAAGTCTTCACCTTTGGATCAAAGGCCACATATATATGATCATCATCAATAAATTGTCATAAAGTGTCTATGAACTGCTCTTGCCATCTTCCTAATACGTAACTTCATGACATCATGTCTCTAGAAGTGCTTAATACAATCCAAAAGAACAAGGGGGGAAGGCCCCAAGTCACCACTGACCGACCTCAGCAGGGGCCAGTGGTAGAACAACAATCTTGTGAATTAGGAGACATAGAAAATGTACGCAAAAGTAAATTCCAAGCGCTGAGCATGTACAAGCTATTTTTATTATTAAAAGCCAAGAAGGAAGAGCATTGAAGAAGTAATGATTTTAATATAGTGGGGGATTTCCCCCTTAAATTTTTATAATTTCCTTGTGAATAAACAATCATGGAAAAGAAGAAACCTAGTCATACAAAATCAGAATAAATAAAAATCTTAAGACTGGATCCACATCTTTGGCCAATTCATATAAGCACCTAATACATCAATTTCTCTGTACTTAAAATGAAGAGAATAATTAATATTCTTAAGTACAATGTTTTCAATAGAGAACAAATGAAATCACCTTTGTCATCAACAGCAGCCCAGACTGACTGTATCTAGATCACACCTTGATGTTACGTTTGAATGCAGTCAGTAGTTACCAAAAAGTAATTAGTGCACATTAAATAGTGGTAAAATCAGCAGGGAGAAATATGGGATTAGCACGTAGTTCCAGAACCTTCCTCCTCCTCCAGAGTGCAACTCAACAAACAGTACACTCCAAATTAAGAATCAATGTTTCATCCCAGGACAAACGGTGTTGCTCCCATCACAGTACCACAACTGAGATACTGTGAAGTCATTGCACTACCAGTAGGTTACTACTCTTTTGAAGTTACTGTTTTTAAATCCTAAAATATGTCCCCAGTTTTCTACATTCATTCTTCTTCCCCTAAGAGTTGCTAGAAGCAGATGAAGGATCCCTATTGACTCTGCAGGGTTTGATTTCAGTACCTTAGACAGCTATCTGGTGACTTCCCAGTAGGCACGAACAACCCCTTCTCTCCCCTTGCAGTCGGTGGGCTTGATGACGCCCCAGACAGTATCCTTTCCTTCTCTACTGCCGCCAAAATAAACATTAGGGAAATGGGATCATTAACACCACTGAGAAAGGAGTTTACAGGGATCGCAATAGTAACTGTCTGCTTGTGGTAGTAGAAAGCTTGTGCCAGGCTGCATGAATAGAAATTAATGTTAAACTCCTGTTAGACGAGTAATATGTAGATTTTTATTGAAACAGACCACAGCTTATTAAAAAGTACTCAGTGCAATGGTATATACATATATACAGATAGAAAAAAATATAACTGTGATCTTTTTGTCTTACGCCATTACTGGAAACACCCAAACGTGAACTGGAGTTCCCTCTGAACAAAACCATTGTCAAATCTTCAACATATGACCTCCAAATCTAGGTGCCAAGTGCCCTGTGACAGTTGTTTACACACCTGAAAAATGTATCCTGGAAGCTGTAATCTTGGGCCTGGGCTATGTGTTGAAACAAGCAAAAGAGACACATCGTGACCAACCAAGCTGGTGGAGGAAAAGCACAAAATTCAACTCCAACCTGCAGTTAGGATCCCAAAGAGATGTTGACATTTATAGCCAAAAAGAAAAAGTACATATATATATATATATATATATATATATATATATATATATATATATATCTGAATCAGATCGAAGCAGCCAACGTCCAGCTTCACTCAAGAAGGACAAGGAATAAACAACATTCTCTAGCTGTGTCATGTTGTCTCAGTTTTTGAATCTCAACCAGGACTGATCCACCTTCATCAGATACGTTTTTTAATGGCGCAACAACTCAATTTTGGTCCCAGACTCTCCATTCTGCACTGGCCACGAGAACAACAAGAGAATGACAGGATGTTAATGGAGGAAACATTTTCATGGCAAGCTCAGAAACTGAAGTGTTTATATTCAGAATCAGATGAGCTTTAATATGAATTTGCATCTTGCCTCTGTACTGCTTGCTATTTTTTAATGATAGGAGAAAGCATAACAGTTTATTTTAAATATGAAATATATTGATATATTATAAAATATATTGTAACTTTCAATTAACATTTTGTATCAAACTAGTGTTTAGCAGGTCCACTGTCAGCCTGCTCTCCCAATGACTGTTTCTGAGTACACATCACTGTTAGTGATTGCCGGGCACCCAGAAAAAGGGTCCTCCTACCACAGCCTACTGAACTGCCATATTCTAATTCTCCAAGGCCTGGGTATTAGAGACAAAAGAACATTATTCCAAGAGTAGAGGAATAATTCTACCCTAAATTCTATCAAGCCATTTCAGAAGAGATTTTAAAAGCCATCACTCCTTTAGTAGCTCTGCAAAGCCAGTTTAATAAAAGTTCAGGCTCTTTCTATATAAATTCAAAGGCCTCATTACATAAATTATATAAGTCTCAAACCTAGCCAACCAGTTTTCCTTTGACAATGTCAGAATTGGACATAAGAAAGAGTCCTGTTTTCCTGTAACTTAAAATACTCAAAATCCTAGGCATTCTGAGTTTCTCCATGTACGTGAAACCGGGGTCGGCTTTCCAAACTACACAAGGCCCAACAAGAGTCCAGTGTGCAGATGTGCTTTTCTAAATTGGCAATACCCTTGAGGGAGCAAGGTTCCCACATGTTTATCAAGGACATGGAGCCCAGCTCCTAAGGGAGTGATGGGAGGAGCCGGCAGGACATGAACAGCCAGAGCCAGCAAAGAGCCGGGCTGCCTTTTCTGCTAGCTTCCTCTAGCTGGGAGGAAATAAAGGGTTCCCGTTGAGATATTGTCCTTTATAGCAAAATTAAGCAACTCATGGAATCTACACCCCTCTTTCTCTACAGAGCAGCTGAGACATACATGTAGAAGTTCTCAGTTCCCTCCTTCATATGGCTAAGGCACTACTTCTAGATGAAAACAGGATGTGTTCGGTTACAGAATAAAGATTTTCTAGAATCAGTGAGCCTCTTCTCACCTGGGACCCTCACTTGCTGTTGTTGCTTTGGTGCAATATTGTACAGGTGCAAACCAGGTTGCATCGGGGCAGATTAACTGAGCCTATGTGTCTCTTCCCTTCCCAAGCCCTGAAAATTCACATAGATTTACAGATAGTGCAAAACAACAAGTTTTCTCCTGGGAAAAGGCTGGAATCCTTCAAATTTCAATTTATATGAGCTTAAAGGTATATAAGTCATGGGGCTCACTGACATTAGGTATTCATGCTGTTTGAAAGAGAAATGTCTAAATGCCCGTTTTCAGTCTGTTTGTGTAGCTGAGCCCTAACTTGTACACAAGTTTTCTTGTTATGGAGCTAAATTCTCTCAGTGCCTGTATTACTCCTCAGTTATATGTTAGGCCGAGCTCCACTAAAGCCATCTGAACTCCAGGGCACTTGTTTTTATCAGGTTACTTACTCACCGGATAATGGAAATTGGCTTATTTTCAATTTTACAATTGACTGATGAATGTATTGGTGGTAATTGATTTATTTCTTCACTTTTTTTTGCTACTAAATGATTTTTTCTTTTTTAAAATTATTATTATTATTATTTTGAGATGGAGTCTCACTCTGTCGCCCAGGCTGGAGTGCAGTGGCGCCATCTCAGCTCACTGCAAGCTCTGCCTCCTGGGTTCATGCAATTCTCCTGCCTCAGCCTCCCGAGTAGCTGGGATTACAGGTGCGTGCCACCACGACCAGCTAATTTTTTTGTATTTTTAGTAGAGACAGGGTTTCATCATGTTAACCAGGATGGTCTCGATCTCCTGACCTCGTGATCCACCTGCCTGGGCCTCCCAAAGTGAGCCACTGTGCCTGGCCCAGTAAGTGCTTTTTTCTTTTGGTTTTTCCTTCTAACACTGCTCAGACCAAGACTTACATTTATAAAGAGCAAATATATTCTGACCTTTCCCCTCAAAGTTGTATTCCATCTAGAATCAAGGAAACAAATGCAAATTCATCATTTGGGGAAAGCAGACCTCTTGACAGTAATTCAAGTCCATGGCTATATGCTAACCCTTGCTACTCAAAGTGTGGTCCACAGACCAGCAGCGTTAGCATCATCTGTAAGCTTGTTAGAAATGCAGAATCTCAGGCCCCACATCAAACCTTCTTCATCAGAATTGGCCTTTTAACAAATCCCCAGGTGACCTGTATGCACCAGAAATATTGATAAGCACTGGCCTCACCTCACCGTAGTGATAACTAACCTCGTTAATAATTAGAGAATGAAGCTATCTCTTCCTTGAGTCTCATTTACAGAATTATTTGAAGATGTGAAGGTCCTGAATGATCATAAGGATTAAAAAAATGCATCTTTAAATTCCACTTGAGGTTATATAACTTGGATGGTCTACATCAAACATAATAAAGTCAATAAGAGATAGTCTTTTTCCGGTCTTACCTAAATAGCACTCCATATCCTTGAGCCACCTCAAAGCCCCCATTTTTAAGTTTTAGTCTTTTTTTTTTTAGACCAGACTAGCAAAGCCATCAGAATATCAGGTGGAACCTCAGGGCAGGTCCTCTGGAAGGCTACAGGAGTCTCTGCTTAGCATAGTACAGAAATTGTTGTGTTTCTCGATCCTTGTGTTCTTCCCTTGAGGAACTCAGCATCTCACCAGTAAGAACTCCCCTCCCCTAGAGGAAAATAGCAAGAGAAGTTAGTTTAACCATCTAGAAACATTGCTAATCTCCTTGAAAGCCAATTCTCTTACTCATTGCACCAACAAGAAACACTCCAAGGTGGGCAAGGAAAGACGTGAATTCTGATATTGGCGCCATAACTCGATATGTACCCAGAAACAGTTATGTTCTAAATTAATGGCTTTAACCTGTTCATTGTAAAAAGTGCCTTGGACTTCAATCTAAAGAGGTCAGTATAAATATGTATGTGTGTGTGTGACGTGTATGTAGGCAAATATTTACAGATTTATACATACATAGGTGCACACACATATACCCGCACATTCATATATAATATATACATACATATATAAATGCTTCATAATATATCATATTGCTATTCACAGCTCCATTTCTTTTGTCTGGTCCTATGTTTATTTGTTTAGTGAGACCTTTACATAGAGAGGTTCTATTCGGAACATTGATGTATTTTTTGTTTGTTTTTTACTTTTTATTAAAAAGGTAAAGGATATTAAAAAAAAAAAAAAAAGTCAAGTGCCTGAAGGTTTTGAATGGAGTTACGGTAAACTTTCTCAGGTCACCAAAGAGGAAACATTTTTCCTTTGGAAAACATTTTTCTGTTTCAGTGACTTTGTTTTCCCTTGGTGGTAATGCATAAATAAGAGTGGTTAAAGTGATTTTGTAAGTTTTATTTCAATCCATTTCTGTGGTTCCCATAAGGCAATAGCTAAAAATTTGTTCAGTCTAGTGCCCAGTTTTCTCCACACATCAGCATCAGAAGGGCCCGGTCTTCACATGCTCTGTGTGGTTTTGTTCGCGTTGTTACTGTGTTCCTTACTAAGGAAAGGCAAATGAAATTGCAGGGGCTGGAGCTTAGACCAGCTCCAAATATGGCTTCCTTTTGGTAACACACACAGAAGGTGGACTAGTGGGAAGTCTCTCTCCCTGAAGCAGGTGGGAACCTGTGTCTTAGAAGGCAGAGGAGTCCCAGTGAACTCTCCACAGCTCCATGGGCCCTGCCTGTCTACAGTTATACAACTGCCTGTATGAGTCAGCCTTTCTCTACCTTAGCCAAAGGTCTTCTCTTTCTGTGGTGTGACAGCTTGTAATGAACCAACTTGCTCTGGTTAGAAGTCCCTAGAGCTCCAGGAAGAGTCGCCAGGTTTCCATTGCTGTGCTCAAAGCTCAAGGACACATTATACTTCTTTAAACCAACTAAATCTCTCTAGCTCCCTGCCCCCATGGTGACACTTTCATAATAGGCAGGGCCAAGTCAGAGAGGTCATGCCCTGTATACAGTGTCAATCAGAAGAGACACTGCAAAATGTCAGAGGTGACCAGAAAGACAACAGATCTCTCCAGCTGTCCTCACAGCTGCAGGCACATTTGTGGAATTGTGAGTAGGAAGGCTTGGCAGCCAGGGGATGGGAAATGAATTTCCCCAAGTTGAAAACCCTGTACCCTTACTTTCCTTCCCATAAATTTTTCTGTAGTTCTAGGTAAATAATAATAATAATAAAAATGCAAATTAGGTGCTTTAGAAGGAGTATGTAATATCTGGGACTTTTTCTAAGTTGGTAGACCTAAAAAATGTTTTCAAAAATATATCTAGCTGCATTTCTACTGCTGTCATTCCTTAAAGCTCTTCCTCCAAAAACTCCATATGAATGAATACATTTACCAACTCAGTGATTACTAAATAATAGTACTTTATACTTATACACAGTAATACCTTTCATCTAAGGATCTCAAATGCCAATATATTAGTCATCACCCTGTAAGGTGGATGACATATTATTCCCATTATTCCAATGGGAAAATTGGGCCATAGAAAACTGAGGAGCAAATGACTCATCTACAGGAATTAAATGGAAAAAACAGGCTAGGATTTCTCAGCACACTTTAGGAGTGAATGAAAACTTACAGGCTTCAGTTCTACTGCTGGCCACCATTGGATTTGTAAGATCCAGGATGTGTATTGACCACATGTGTCCAGACCCAGGCTTAGGGCATCTGGAATGAGAGTGGTGGGCTGGTGTGTGGGTCTGAGGATCTGGATGGGAGACTGCATTTTCTTCTCTGTGCAAAATATGGAAGTGTGACCTTGAAGGTGGGCTTAGTCTATGGCCTTCCCCACTCCTGCTTGAACTGAAGCTGGAGAGAATGGGCATTTTTAAATGTTACGGCATATGCTAATATAATATTATGGCATTAAATAAAAACAAGAAGAGAACTGACTAAAACCAAAAAACCAAAAATGCAAGTGACTGATTTCCTTTAATTTTATCTT